AGGAACTACCTTGATTCCAAAACTCTCCAAAAGTACGATCCTGCCCTTATGTTCCTCTCTCCCTTTGAGTGAATTTGGGAATGATTGTTGAAAAATGACTTTCAACAAGAGGACAGCAGTGTTCGGGGTTCCACGATACATCCCTATCTTTTAACATCGATAAGTATTTTTAAATTGGTACCTTATTTTGCGCTGCACGAGAGAGAAGGCTTTTTACTAGCAGCATCTCCTAATCCATCTAAGAAATACTGTATTTACCTTTACTCCAAGTATCCTAGGGCAAAATTCCTTTAGAACAATTCATCTTCCGAAACAGACGGGTTCCCTTTTCACCTATTCAAGTGTTGTGCATTCTAGGGTCCCCTTCCCGCCTTGCAGACAAATGCGCTCATTGTGCCACTCCAGTCCCTGGATCCTATGCAGCGGGCATTTCCTGCAAGGAGCTGCTGCATGCCTGTTTCCCTCGCCGCCTGCCCCAACCCGAATCCAAGGCTTTGGTTTCTAATGTTCCCTCCCTGTGCAGTTAAAACAATTGAGTTCAGTTACTAAATAGATGACCAGGAACTTTTTCTTGGCGAAGGCTGCGGATGTTTAGGGCACTGTCCAGTAAAGTTGTGAAAAGCAACTAAACCCTGCCGCTTGTGCAAAAGGACCAATCCACCGGGAAACAAGGGAAACGCGCACATTTCCTCAACTTGCCGCTTCTTGGGCACGTTTAGGCTCTTATTAGAGCCGCGCTTTGGAGTTGCCTCCTCCTGCTGTACAAACCCGCCGCGGCGTTCCCCCGGATGCCGCAGCGCTCACTCCCGCGTCCGCGGGGCGCGGGGAGGGGGCGAGGCGCGGGCGGCCCCGGAGCCAAGGCGAGGGCAGCGGAGCCCAGCCGGGCCTACGGGCGGCGACGCTCTGGCCCCAGCGCGCTCGATGGTTTCCGCGCGGCCGCCGGGGCTCGCACGGTCCAGTCGCCAGGGGGCGCGCTAGCCGGCGCCGCGGATCCCCGAACTGCGCGGCCCGACTCGAGTCCGCCATATTGGATGCCGCAGCCGCTGCTGCCAGCGCTTCCTCCTCTGTCTTCGCCGAGCGGGGCTGGTTCCTGCGGCCCGAGCGGCGGGGAGGTGAAACAGGAGCCCGTCGGAGGAAGGGGCAGAAGGGAGTGGAGAGTGTAGGGGAAGGGGCTAGAGGGAGGGGGACCGAAACGGAGCGGGGCAGAGAAGAGAAGGCGCCGCGGCCCAGCCCCTCCCCCGCCCGCCGCCGACCCGCCCCGGCAGCGCCTCTGTTCCCTAGAACGGCGCTCCCCCCGCCCTAGCGGCCATGCCGGTGCCGCTCTGCCGCTGAGGGAGCCCTTCCCCGCCAGCGCGTGCCCTTCCACTCCGCCCCGAGGTCGCAGCGGCCCGCTCTCCCGCCAGCGCCCCCTCCTCGCGGCCACGCAGCAGCCCGCGTCTCGCTCTCCCCACCCAGTGCAGTGGCCGCCGCCTCTTCCGCCGCCGGGCTCGGGGCCTCCGCAGCGACAACATGGAGGCCGTGAAGACCTTCAATAGCGAGGTTGGTATGGCAGCCGGGTTCCCCTGCTCCTGTGCTGTATGTAAATTTGTTCTTTTTTCATCAGTTGTATTCCCTGAATGACTATAAACCACCCATTTCGAAAGCGAAAATGACCCAAATTACTAAGGCAGCCATCAAAGCTATTAAGGTGAGTAATAAATTTTACTCTTCTATTTTCAATAAAACCATACTTCATTTTTTTCCTCTTTTAGTTCTATAAACATGTGGTACAGAGTGTTGAGAAGTTTATTCAGAAAGTAAGTATATAATTTTCCATACATGTGCTGTACCTTTCCTTTTCATTCTTCTTTTTTTCATCAGTGTAAACCAGAATACAAAGTACCTGGACTTTATGTTATTGACTCCATTGTGCGACAATCCCGACATCAGTTTGGTCAAGAAAAGGATGTGTTTGCACCCAGATTTAGTAATAACATCATTAGCACTTTCCAGAATTTATATCGTTGCCCTGGGGATGACAAGGTATGCTACTGGTTTTTTTTTTTTGTTTTTTTAACCAAAATGTCATGTTTCTTTTTTTCTCTAGAGTAAAATAGTGAGAGTACTAAACTTATGGCAGAAGAATAATGTATTTAAGAGTGAGATTATTCAGCCCCTTTTGGATATGGCAGCCGGGATTCCGCCTCCAGTTGTCACACCTGTTTTGGCCAGCACTACCACTGCTATGAGCAATACTCCAGGTATGTTGCTTTAATATAGATTTGTTGTCTAATTATTTGGGGGGTGTGATGTTCTTTTTAAAAGGAACTCCTGTGACACCTGTTACTCCGGCCAATGTGGTCCAAGGCTTACCTGATCCGTGGGTATCTCAGATAACAAATACAGATACACTTGCGGCTGTAGCTCAGATCTTGCAAAGTCCTCAAGGCCAGCAGGTGAGCGGTTTTTCTGTTATATCAAGAATAATCTGTTTTGTAATATATATTTTTTTCTCTCCAGCTTCAACAATTAATACAAACCTTACAGATACAACAACAGAAGCCCCAGCCTTCCATTCTGCAGGCCCTAGATGCTGGTCTTGTTGTTCAGTTGCAAGCTCTTACGGCACAACTTACAGCTGCAGCTGCAGCTGCCAACACTCTTACTCCCTTAGAACAGGGAGTCTCCTTTAACAAGGTAGAAATTAAAATATCGGATCAAGTCTATATTTAATATGTCTGTTTCTCCTTCTTTCCCCCAGAAGTTGATGGATAGGTTTGATTTTGGGGAAGACTCTGAGCATAGTGAAGAACCCAAAAAGGAAATTCCAGCTTCACAACTGTAAGAATTTTTTCTTTATAGCCATAGTTTTTTAAAATATGTTTCCACCTGTTTTTCCTTTTAGTTCTCACGTTTCAGAATCTGTGAACAATTCCATTTTTCATCAGATAGCAGAACAACTACAACAGCAAAACCTAGAACATCTCAGACAGCAGCTCTTGGAGCAGCAACAGCCTCAAAAGGTTTATAACCCCATCTTGTGGTCTTTAGAGTTAATCTTTGTGTGTTTGTATATGTTCTCAATAGGCCACTCCTCAGGATAGTCAGGAAGGAACCTTTGGGTCAGAGCATTCAGCGTCACCATCACAAGGGAGTAGTCAGCAGCATTTTCTTGAACCTGAAGTCAATTTGGATGATTCCATAGATATTCAGCAACAGGTAAAAGTAAATGTTTTTCTGGGTCATAAATTTCTGTTTGTTTGCTGTTCTTTTGACTTTCAAGGATATGGATATAGATGAAGGGCAAGATGGAGTGGAAGAGGAGGTCTTTGAACAAGAAGCTAAGAAAGTGGCGGTTCGCTCAAGATCAAGAACACATTCACGATCTCGTTCAAGGTTCTACAATGATATTTAATAATAGCCGTGTGGTCATTAGAAGTAAAATGAAAATTTTTTGTAGATCACCAAGAAAACGAAGGTCTAGGTCACGGTCTGGCTCTAGAAAGCGTAAACACAGAAAGCGATCACGCTCCCGCTCAAGAGAAAGAAAGAGGAAATCATCACGGTCGTATTCAAGTGAAAGGAGAGCCAGAGAAAGGGAGAAAGAACGACAGAAAAAGGGATTACCTCCAATTAGATCTAAAACACTAAGTGGTAAGTAACATATATCTGCAACGCTTTGGTTTATTTAGGTCATTTGTCTCTTGTGTCTTGACAGTATGTAGTACTACTCTCTGGGTTGGGCAAGTGGACAAGAAGGCAACACAGCAAGACTTAACCAACCTGTTTGAAGAGTTTGGACAGATTGAATCCATTAATGCAAGTATCAGTTCTTAATAATTTAAGGTTTTATACCTTTTCTTAAAACAATTTTTTTTATTAGATGATTCCTCCCCGGGGCTGTGCTTATGTCTGCATGGTTCATCGACAAGATGCATTTCGAGCTCTTCAGAAACTCAGTTCTGGATCATATAAAATTGGGTCCAAGGTCATTAAGGTGAGATTTGGTGGATTGGAACTTGGGGTAGGCCTTTCTTTTTTCCTCTTCCCATTTACAATAGATCGCTTGGGCTTTAAACAAAGGTGTAAAAACAGAATACAAACAATTCTGGGATGTGGATCTTGGAGTTACATATATACCATGGGAAAAAGTTAAAGTGGATGACTTGGAAGGTTTTGCAGAAGGAGGCATGATTGATCAGGAGACTGTAAATACTGGTAAGAATTCTAAGGTCTTTTTATTGTTAAAACAAAGGAAATCAATTTCAACTATTTTGTTTAGAGTGGGAAACTGTGAAAAGCTCAGAACCTGTTAAAGAGACGGTCCAGACAACTCAGAGCCCAACTCCAGTTGAAAAGGAGACAGTGGTCACAACCCAGGCAGAGGTTTTCCCTCCTCCTGTTGCTATGTTGCAGGTTAGTGTTGAAGTGGGGTTTTTTTTTTCTTGGATGAGTGAACTTTTTTGTCTATCCACAAAAGATTCCAGTGGCGCCAGCCGTGCCTACAGTTAGTTTAGTCCCACCAGCATTTCCTGTGTCGATGCCGGTTCCTCCTCCTGGATTCAGTCCAATCCCTCCACCTCCTTTTTTAAGAGCAAGTTTTAACCCTTCACAACCACCACCTGGTAAGGAATTTTTGTTTTAATATTTGAACTCTTGCTATTTTTTGGGGTTTTTTTTTCTGTCTAGGTTTCATGCCGCCTCCAGTTCCCCCACCTGTTGTGCCACCCCCTACGATTCCACCAGTAGTACCAACATGTAAGTTTTCTACTTTTAGAGTTTTCTTTATTATCTGAAATATATTTTTCTCCTCTTTAAACAGCTTTAGTGCAGCCGTCATTATCCATGACACCGGAAACTGTGAAAGATGTTGGATTTGGTAGCCTTGTTATACCAGGCGGTTCTGTTGCCAGCAATCTTGCTACTTCCGCTCTGCCAGCTGGAAATGTTTTTAATGCTCCAACTAAACAGGCAGAGCCTGAAGAAAAAGTACCTCATCTTATAGACCACCAGATTTCTTCTGGTGAAAACACCAGATCAGGTAAATAATAATAATAAAATTTAAAAAAAGAGTTTGAGTTTTTTCTCTCTCTCTTTTTTTTTAGTGATTCCAAATGATATTTCAAGTAATGCTGCAATTTTAGGAGGACAGCCGCCAAATGTGACAAGCAATTCTGGAATTCTGGGAGTCCAAAGACCAAATGTATCAAGTAATTCTGAAATTCTTGGGGTCCGGCCATCTAATGTTTCCAGTAGTTCTGGGATTATTGCAGCCCAACCACCAAATATTCTAAATAACTCTGGAATATTGGGAATACAGCCACCCAGTGTGTCAAATAGTTCTGGACTTTTGGGAGTGCTACCCCCAAATATACCTAACAATTCTGGACTTGTAGGAGTACAGCCACCAAATGTTCCAAATACTCCTGGACTTCTGGGAACACAGCCACCAGCTGGACCTCAAAACTTACCCCCTTTAAGTATCCCTAATCAAAGGATGCCCACAATGCCAATGTTAGACATTCGTCCGGGACTAATACCACAGGCACCTGGGCCAAGATTCCCTTTAATACAGCCTGGAATTCCACCCCAACGGGGAATCCCACCCCCATCGGTACTTGATTCAGCTCTTCATCCACCACCCCGTGGACCTTTTCCTCCAGGAGATATTTTTAGTCAACCAGAAAGACCTTTTTTAGCTCCTGGAAGACAAAGCGTAGACAATGTTACTAACCCAGAAAAAAGGATACCACTTGGGAATGATAACATTCAACAGGAAGGAGATAGAGATTACCGGTTTCCTCCTATAGAAACCAGGGAAAGCATTAGTAGACCTCCCCCTGTGGATGTTAGAGATGTGGTTGGGCGGCCTATAGATCCAAGAGAAGGTCCTGGACGGCCTCCACTAGATGGTAGGGATCATTTTGGAAGACCTCCTGTAGATATAAGAGAGAATCTTGTGAGGCCAGGTATAGATCATCTTGGTCGAAGAGACCACTTTGGCTTTAATCCAGAGAAGCCCTGGGGGCATAGAGGAGATTTTGATGAGAGAGAGCATCGGGTTCTACCGGTCTATGGTGGTCCAAAAGGCTTACATGAAGAAAGAGGTAGATTTCGGTCTGGAAACTATCGATTTGATCCTAGAAGTGGTCCTTGGAACCGAGGATTTGGACAAGAAGTTCACAGAGATTTTGATGACCGCAGAAGACCCTGGGAGAGGCAAAGGGATAGGGATGACAGAGATTTTGATTTCTGCAGAGAAATGAATGGAAATCGTCTTGGACGAGACAGAATTCAAAACACTTGGGTTCCCCCTCCTCATGCTCGGGTTTTTGATTATTTTGAAGGGGCCACTTCTCAACGAAAAGGTGATAATGTGCCTCAGGTTAATGGTGAAAATACAGAGAGACATGCTCAGCCACCACCTATACCAGTACAGAATGATCCTGAACTTTATGAAAAACTGACATCTTCAAATGAAATAAACAAGGAGAAGAGTGACACAGTTGCTGATATAGAAAGTGAACCAGTGGTAGAAAGCACAGAAACTGAGGGGACATAATCATCACTCAGTAGGTAAAAGATACCTTTTGTAAAGTTGTCATCTCTCTGTAATAGATAATGGCTGACTGGACCATAGTTGTTCACTTTTGTCTGCCAGAATTAAGTTAATCTGATGTTCATGTTCACCTTTCTCTTAAAATAATTGTACAACTGACTTGTATAGACATTGTTCTTAATATGAACATGGTAGGTAAACTTTTTTTTTATTTTTTTCTGATAAAATACAAATGTTGGCCCCAGATTCTTTTAACGTCAAGGAAATGAATAACAGCTTGTCAGAGACTTCCTATGGAAGAAAGAATTTTTTAGATACTATCATTAGGTTGGATATGGTAATAGATATATTTCAGAATAGCAAGTGGTGGTATATCTTATCCATATCTTTAGGCTGCTGCAGAATTTTAAGGTTATAGATAAAGCTGTGATATTTTATGCAAAGACTGGCTCTAGGTATTTGAGGAGCACAATACAGAGATTTTAAAAAGTGATTTTGTAAAATCTACACTACGGTCTCTGTTTCTCCAAAGTAAGTGTTTGTGATTTGTTCCTCATACTGCAGTGAGTAAAAAAGAAACAAGAAAACAACAACATAAATATTAAAGTACGTTTCAATGTTGGGTGAATTTTGTTTTTAGATGCCAATAAAACTTATTTGTTTGATAACAGTGTTCTAGGAATTGTATTTTTTTAACCTATAAATTCTTAAAACCTTGAATTATTATTAGCATGTGCTTATTTTTTGCAAAAGCTTTCTATCATAACAACAATGAACTATGTGGTGGAAAAAGCATGTACTTTGATATAAAAATCATGCAGCCTCCTCAGTATGTGTATAATATCTGTGTATGTTTATTGT